TTTCAAGTACACAATATATGATTATTAACTATAGAACTCATCCACCTTCTCTGACTGAAACTTTGTATCATTTGACCAACATTTCCCTATATTCCCCACCCCCGTGCCAAGACTTCTTACTTGCCTTTCTTGAACAAATACTTGAATTACAGTGTTATTACGAAGCTGCAAAGTTGCTCCTCAAGCAACTTATTGAAGGGAAGCAAGAAGCGTCGAAAAAGAAAGCGCTTTTTTTTTTTTTTTTTTTTTCGGATAGGGTTTGGCTGTTGCCCAGGCTGGAGTGCAATAGCACGATCTGGGCTCAAAGAAAACACTTATTTTTCACAAACAACAGAAAAAGCAGTGAATATTTTGAAGTCTGGATCCTGAACTCTAGGTTATTTAGGTCTGAAACCTGTACTAGGGGGAGGGGTGCAAGAAAGAGTTGATAAAATTACCTTAACCATGTGGAAACTTTAAGACTTTCTTACATACTAACCCCTCGCCCCCCACTTTTCTCAATAAACGAGCCAAACTGGCTGAAACGAAGGGACTCGTCCGCGGCGCCGGCTCAGACCCACTGTAGCCGACTCATTACCGCCCAAAGTCCTGGAGCCCTCGACCGGGCATGGAGAACACCGTGGAGGAACCCTAAGAGAGGGAATCCTGCGAAGAGAAGTCAGGTGGTGGCCTTGCCGGAAACGGGACCAAAGTCCTCTAGCTGGGATTACGGGAGCCGGCGAGGGACCTATTATGTCAGGGTTCAGACAACCCAGCTCTGCATGCAAGCCTTTCCAATTGCCAGTCTTGGGGCGGGCTCACATCTTCTCTACAAGGCGAACTCACTACACGCCTTGGGTGCCTATCGTCCCTAGCAACCACCCGCGATTTAAGGCGGAAGTACCTCCCTGGTCCTCCTCCTCCTCCGGACCAACCAAGCCCTCGTGAGGAAGCGCGTTGGCCCAATCACCTAGGCGGGAACTACTACCAGCCAATAGGAAGCAGGCACAGGAGGGCGGGCTAAAGAGGTCGCGGTCGCACGCGCAGTTGGTCCTTAGTACTGCGGCCGTGTGGGTGAGTTGGCTGCCGGTGAGTTGGGTGCCGGTGGAGTCGTGTTGGTCCTCAGAATCCCCGCGTAGCCGCTGCCTCCTCCTACCCTCGCCATGTTTCTTACCCGGTCTGAGTACGACAGGTCCGTGCAGCTGGGGGACGTCGGGTGGGAATAGTATAATTAATAATTTTTTTTTAAATTATAGGGGCGTGAATACTTTTTCTCCCGAAGGAAGATTATTTCAAGTGGAATATGCCATTGAGGCTATCAAGGTATAGTAGCAAGTAGCATAGGTCCTGAAATTATATATGGTAATCATAACATGTTTCTCTTTAGCTTGGTTCTACAGCCATTGGGATCCAGACATCAGAGGGTGTGTGCCTAGCTGTGGAGAAGAGAATTACTTCCCCACTGATGGAGCCCAGCAGCATTGAGAAAATTGTAGAGATTGATGCTCACATAGGTAAGGAGTGGAGGAAAGCTGTTCTGTAGGATGCCACTGGGTCACTGTCGCTTTTACATTGCAGGTTGTGCCATGAGTGGGCTAATTGCTGATGCTAAGACTTTAATTGATAAAGCCAGAGTGGAGACACAGGTAAAATTGGCATTATCTCCTTTTTACCAGGAGAAGGTTGTACCATGCTTTGCTCTTCTTCTAGAACCACTGGTTCACCTACAATGAGACAATGACAGTGGAGAGTGTGACCCAAGCTGTGTCCAATCTGGCTTTGCAGTTTGGAGAAGAAGATGCAGATCCAGGTGCCATGGTGAGTGTGATACTTCTGTCGAGTTTTCTTATTTATCTTAATATCTCTTATTTTTTGGTTCTAGTCTCGTCCCTTTGGAGTAGCATTATTATTTGGAGGAGTTGATGAGAAAGGACCCCAGCTGTAAGTACCATTTTGTAATTTTCCCCCATGCTGCATTTTAGTCCTCATTTTGGGGGTTTTGCAGGTTTCATATGGACCCATCTGGGACCTTTGTACAGTGTGATGCTCGAGCAATTGGCTCTGCTTCAGAGGGTGCCCAGAGCTCCTTGCAAGAAGTTTACCACAAGGTAATTAAGTATTCTCACAACTCTTACTATTTAATAGGCATCTTCTTGCCTTCTTTGTTTCAAGTCTATGACTTTGAAAGAAGCCATCAAGTCTTCACTCATCATCCTCAAACAAGTAATGGAGGAGAAGCTGAATGCAACAAACATTGAGGTACTTTCTGTTTTATTGTTGGATTTTTTTCGCCAGCTTATTAACCCTTCTGTTTTCTTTCCAGCTAGCCACAGTGCAGCCTGGCCAGAATTTCCACATGTTCACAAAGGAAGAACTTGAAGAGGTTATCAAGGACATTTAAGGAATCCTGATCCTCAGAACTTCTCTGGGACAATTTCAGTTCTAATAATGTCCTTAAATTTTATTTCCAGCTCCTGTTCCTTGGAAAATCTCCATTGTATGTGCATTTTTTAAATGATGTCTGTACATAAAGGCAGTTCTGAAATAAAGAAAATTTTAAAATATTTGTTAATAGACTGTTCTCTTCTAATAGTCTTTTTTTTTTTTTTTTTTTTAAGAGATGAGGTCTCACTATATTGCCCAGGCTGGTTTCAAACTCCTGGGTTCAAGTGATCTTCCCGCCTCTGCCTCCTGAAGTGCTAGGATTATAGGCGAGAGCCACTGTGCCCAGCCATTGTAATACAGTCTTTTGTTTGAAATGCAAATGTTAGTGGGCCAAAAGGACAGTGTTATTAATATCCCTATTCTATGAAGATGTCTGTTCTAAAACTGTTTTAGTGATGCTCTATAACAGAATCAACTATATCCATTAATCCCATGGTGTTGATAAATGAACTAGTCCAGCTCTTCCCAGTGGTTAATAGATGTTAACAGCACTGTAAATCCATTTCGGCCCTATAATTTCTGGAGCAAACGTGTATTTTTGCTGCTTTTCTTATAAGGAGATGCTACTAATTGACTATCAGAAGAACATGTTTTGAGGTCCTCCTCAAAACATTGATGGGTTGGAATCAGCCATCAACAGTGTTGTACCAGTTCTTGGGTCTTGATAGACAATTTGGAAAGAGATTTCCTTGTTTACGAAGTGAAGGACTAAGAATTAAATTAATGACCTTGGCCTCACTGGCAATCAATTACAAATCTCTATATCAGTAAGAGAATTGTAAAATTCAGAAGCAGTTTACATTAGACTTTGGAATGAATGATGAACTTTCCCCATTAGAGCTGCCATCATATGATTGGTGGAGATTGTTTAAAGAATCATTCTATCTCAGCCTCAAAAATTACCACGGGAAGATGGTATCAGTATCACTACTTAACAGATGAAGAATCTAATGCTGTGTGCCCATGGACACACAAAATTAAGCTGTTGGGACTTGAACAGCTCAAATTTTCTTGTTTCAGATCACCAGCTCTTGAGTAATAGGGAAATCTGGAGATTTGAAAAGTACTTGCACTGTCCACAACATGGCTAATCCATATGTGGATGATGCAGAATTGATTTAATTCACTAACAGGGACCCCATAATTATTTGCTGGGCTCTGGGTATATTGATGTGTAGGAAGTTGTACTATATGTTAATAAATTATGACTATTTGGATAGGCTGAATTCATACTAAATCCATACTGTAGTTCAACAAAAAACAACATGTTTATATACATTTGGAAACTGCAATGATAGGAAACATTTGGAAGAAAGGGATTTTGCCCTAGAATAACACATAAGGAAAGCAGAGAATTAGAGTATATTGTTACTGAATGTTCCAGAGACTTCTAGTGATTTTAACACTTATTAAGTATAGCATGTTGATGGGGAGATTTGTTTCTCTAAAGATCACTTTGTTTTATTAAATCCTAATAGAAAATACCCTTGAAAATCCTATCTCATTTATTCCTGTAACAAATTTATTGAGCACCTACCTACTATATGCCAAGAAATGTATTAGCCATCAGGCAGAGAGCTGTTCAAATGGTAGATATGATCTGTGCTCCTGTGAAACTTCTAGTGGGGAGAGCCAAACAATAAACAATATTCCTTTTTAACTCTAGGTTAATGCAGAAATGGATAAAGCCCATGTTGCTTTTGGGAGAGGTGAGTTGTGTCTCTGAATCACATGCATTTCATAGGGGGAAAAATGCCCAAATACTAAGGAGTAGCTCTTAGCCTATGTCCGTTCGCCTCAGCTTAAGTTGTTTTCCCTCCCACTGGCTGGGCAGCATATTTGTGTTTTACCTGGTAAAACAGTAAATTTCGTACCTTCTATAATTGGCATTCTTCAAAGAGGTAGAACTTTGATTTTTTTGTAGAATATTAAAACAAGCTTTCTTAGGTTAAAGAAGTGATCTTACTACGAACAGCAATGGTTTCATGATGTGTAATTGCTTTATGTTATCTTTCTGCTATAGAATGTTTCCTGGAGAAAGGTACGGTTTTTAGTAATAAGATAAATTTACTTTAGTCCTGCAAATAAGGTGAAATCTTATGTCCAGTATCTCACAAAGGAGAACTGACAGTGCCACTTTTATATTTAATGTCAATCTCATTAGACAAAAATGAAATATAGTTCCTAGGGTTTCCAATTTAAAAAGTGAAATAATAAATATATTCACTCAAACATTTTCTCAGTGCCATATGCAAGTTACCATGTCCCAGAAGCTGATACAGTTTGAAGAAGGAAATATATAAGTACTGTAAGCCTGTGATAACTAAAAGCAACATACTAAAAAGTGAAGGTACAGATAATTGGAACAAATTTAATAGCGTTTAAAAGTGTATTTGGTAATTTCTCCAGGAGGTGGCACTGTTGAGTTGTTTTTTCTTTTCAGACAGTAAGACAATAGACCATTCATCTTTGTGTCACCCAAACAAAGAAATATTCCTTTATAACCCCCTTTCCTCCCCCCACCTAATCACATGCTACTGGAACTGACTGTCTTGTGATCTACTCCCATAGTTGGCATAGATTTAAAAATAATCTTTTTTAAATTAATCTGATAGTAGTTATGGAAAGGAACAAATTGTTCACCAATTTTCATCAGCTTTATCTTTTCAGTCCAGTAACTGAGAACTTAAAAAGACTATTCTAGTGATTTTACTATCCTGCTCAGATGGCATTCAAAAACATTTTTCACTTCTCACGTCTTGGAAAAATTTGTAAATTCGTTAAGTCTTTTTGTTTGAAAGTTAATGTGACTGGAAATATTTTAATGTAAATATCGGGTTGGGTGCATTGTATCATTTTGCTCTACAATGACTATATCCTCATTTGGGTTTATGGCCAGTTTATAATTAAAAGTAATCTTTACTTGCTTTGAGTGTAATGACTTGCATATTTTGTATCT